TTGGGCAAAAGGAACAAAACAAGATTCAACCTGGAAAAATGGAAGGTGGTGAAATTAATCCGTATTATTAATATGCATTAGGGAGAGTAGACCACAAAAGGAAGGAAGACTAGAGACAAGTTTATGATTTTATGCAGTAAATCAAAAGTTAAATCTGAGGGAAGGACCTACAGACTGGGGCTGGAAGGAGGCTGAGGGCTTTGTGGGAGTGCAGCTGCCCATGAGGACTCCTTTCCTGACCCCCTCCCTTCCTTGTCAGGATCAGAAAGTCAAAGAAGGTGAAGAGGCTAACAACAGTGATTTACAAAGACAGCAAGGAGGAACTAAGTCTGTATGGGCCGAATCTGGGCCTCTGAGCTGGAGCAACAGGACCCAGACAACCATCTCAGGAAATGAGTGAATGAAAAGGGGCGGGGGGGTCGGTGAATTATTTAGCCCTAGAACAACGCTGCCTAGACCGGGGGAGGCCAGGGAGAAGAAAATCTCCGAAAAGGAATTTTGACAGTGAGAACGCCAGTTAAGATACAGCACTCCAGGCCCCCTGATGTCCCTTGTTTGATGTCAATAAAGACCCAAGAGGATTATGCATCCACAAGCCTTGCGTATTCGCAGACATCAAAAAAGTCTGGACTTGGGGCCGGTAGGCGGGGGCAGGGTCACGTCCAGGCGACTTGGGTCAGCTCAGGTGCTCGTCTGAAGCATAGAGCTGGAGTGAGCGGGGGCGAGACTTGCTGCTAGGATAATTTTTTTTTTTTAAGTTAGGGAAATTTAAGCAGTAGTAATAGCGACAGGGAGGGGGCTCTCTCTCGGGCCAGGAATGTGGGGGCGGCCTGAGGAGGAGCGGGGCCCCGCGCAGGAGGCGCCGGCGGGTGGGGTCGGGGGACCAGGGAGCCGGGGCCGAGGGCGGGAAGGGGCCGGGCCGGCGCTGGGGGCGGGCCCAGGCGCGGTGGCGGTGGCCGGGGCTGCGGCGCGGGGGGCGGGGCGGTCGGGCCCGGGACACCCCCTCCCGGTCCCCTGGCGGGGCAGCGTCGGCTCTGGCAGCACTGGAGGCGGCGGCGGCCCGAGGGCGACTTGCGGGGCGCGCAGGCCGCCGTGCACCCGGGACGCTTCCCCCTCGGGGACCCTCCGCGGGCTTCTCCGCCGCGCCGTCCGGCGGGAGCCGGCGGGACCCCGGGCGAGCGGCGCGGGCGGCACCATGAGGCGGCAGTGGGGCGCGCTGCTGCTTGGCGCCCTGCTCTGCGCACACGGTAAGCGGCGCCCGCCGGGAAAGTTTGTCCCTAGCCCTCACTGATTCCTTTTCCCTCCGCCCAGGCCTGGCCAGCAGCCCCGAGTGTGCTTGTGGTCGGAGCCACTTCACATGTGCAGTGAGTGCTCTTGGAGAGTGTACCTGCATCCCTGCCCAGTGGCAGTGTGATGGAGACAATGACTGCGGGGACCACAGCGATGAGGATGGATGTAGTAAGTACCTCCCCAGAGGCAGTGGGAGGTGGATTGACTTTTCTTTTCTTTTCCTGGGATTCAGTACTACCTACCTGTTCCCCTCTTGACTTTCACTGTGACAATGGCAAGTGCATCCGCCGCTCCTGGGTGTGTGACGGGGACAACGACTGTGAGGATGACTCGGATGAGCAGGACTGTCGTGAGTGTTGGCAGAGGCTGGGCGGAACTCCACCTGCAGCAGCCTGACTGCTCTGTGCCCACAGCCCCCCGGGAGTGTGAGGAGGACGAGTTTCCCTGCCAGAATGGCTACTGCATCCGGAGTCTGTGGCACTGCGATGGTGACAATGACTGTGGCGACAACAGCGATGAGCAGTGTGGTGGGTGACCCCAACGGGGGAAGGCAGGCAAGCTCAGAACTGCTGTCCCATCGCATCCCCCCAGACATGCGCAAGTGCTCCGACAAGGAGTTCCGCTGTAGTGACGGAAGCTGCATTGCTGAGCATTGGTACTGCGACGGTGACACCGACTGCAAAGATGGCTCCGATGAGGAGAACTGTCGTGAGTGGCCCCAGACCTCAGGCTGTTGGGTTTGTGCCCCTCCCCACCCCTGCCTTCCCTCCAGCCTCAGCAGTGCCAGCGCCCCCCTGCAACCTGGAGGAGTTCCAGTGTGCCTATGGACGCTGCATCCTCGACATCTACCACTGCGATGGCGACGATGACTGTGGAGACTGGTCAGACGAGTCTGACTGCTGTGAGTACTCTGGCCAGCTGGGAGGTGGGGAGTGGCTAGAGACAGAAGTCTTGTGTTTCCCTAGCCTCCCACCAGCCCTGCCGCTCTGGGGAGTTCATGTGTGACAGTGGCCTGTGCATCAATGCAGGCTGGCGCTGCGATGGTGACGCGGACTGTGATGACCAGTCTGATGAGCGCAACTGCAGTGAGTGGGGAAATGGAATTAGGTTGGGCTTGCCCACCTTTCATTAAGCCTTTGCTTTGCCCAGCCACCTCCATGTGTACGGCAGAACAGTTCCGCTGTCACTCAGGCCGCTGTGTCCGCCTGTCCTGGCGCTGTGATGGGGAGGACGACTGTGCAGACAACAGCGATGAAGAGAACTGTGAGAATACAGGTGGTGTCTCCCGGGGTGCCCCAGAACCCTTACCTTGCTATGACCTGACCCTCCATCTCTCTAGGAAGCCCCCAATGTGCCTTGGACCAGTTCCTGTGTTGGAATGGGCGCTGCATTGGGCAGAGGAAGCTGTGCAACGGGGTCAACGACTGTGGTGACAACAGCGACGAAAGCCCACAGCAGAATTGCCGTGAGTGTCCCCAGTGGGCGGACCTGGCCCATCTCAACTCCCAACTCTGGCTTGGCTGGCACAGGGCCCCGGACGGGTGAGGAGAACTGCAATGTTAACAACGGTGGCTGTGCCCAGAAGTGCCAGATGGTGCGGGGGGCAGTGCAGTGTACCTGCCACACAGGCTACCGGCTCACAGAGGATGGGCACACGTGCCAAGGTGAGCTGGGGCCTGGTTTGCAGCAGAGTCGGGGGAGATCTCTTGACCTGCCTGGTGTTCCCAGATGTGAATGAATGTGCCGAGGAGGGGTATTGCAGCCAGGGCTGCACCAACAGCGAAGGGGCTTTCCAATGCTGGTGTGAAACAGGCTATGAACTACGGCCCGACCGGCGCAGCTGCAAGGCTCTGGGTAAGGGCTGTTGGCACTTGGCTGGGTGGGCAAGTGGGTATCCCATGTTTATACTGTTTCCCAGGGCCAGAGCCTGTGCTGCTGTTCGCCAATCGCATCGACATCCGGCAGGTGCTGCCACACCGCTCTGAGTACACACTGCTGCTTAACAACCTGGAGAATGCCATTGCCCTTGATTTCCACCACCGCCGCGAGCTTGTCTTCTGGTCAGATGTCACCCTGGACCGGATCCTCCGTGCCAACCTCAACGGCAGCAACGTGGAGGAGGTTGTGTCTACTGGGCTGGAGAGCCCAGGTAGGGAACAAGGCCCCATGGAGAGGGGCAGACCTTGACATTTTTTGCTGCTGCTTCTCACCAGGGGGCCTGGCTGTGGATTGGGTCCATGACAAACTCTACTGGACCGACTCAGGCACCTCGAGGATTGAGGTGGCCAATCTGGATGGGGCCCACCGGAAAGTGTTGCTGTGGCAGAACCTGGAGAAGCCCCGGGCCATTGCCTTGCATCCCATGGAGGGGTAAGTTGTATCTCAGGCTCCCGAACTTTCTTGCCCACTTCCCAATTTACTTTTCTCTTCCTAGTACCATTTACTGGACAGACTGGGGCAACACCCCCCGTATTGAGGCCTCCAGCATGGATGGCTCTGGACGCCGCATCATTGCCGATACCCATCTCTTCTGGCCCAATGGCCTCACCATCGACTATGCCGGGCGCCGTATGTACTGGGTGGATGCTAAGCACCATGTCATCGAGAGGGCCAATCTGGATGGGAGTCACCGTAAGGCTGTCATTAGCCAGGGTGAGCCCCTTCCTTCAGTCTCCTTCATCTCTTCCAGACTGAGGTCTTCCTGGACTTTCCCCAGGCCTCCCGCATCCCTTCGCCATCACAGTGTTTGAAGACAGCCTGTACTGGACAGACTGGCACACCAAGAGCATCAATAGCGCTAACAAATTTACGGGGAAGAACCAGGAAATCATTCGCAACAAACTCCACTTCCCTATGGACATCCACACCTTGCACCCCCAGCGCCAACCTGCAGGTAAAAAACTGCCCACCGGGTGAGCCAAAGTAGCTGATCCTCTTGCCCTGGGCTCTTTGAGCAGGGAAAAACCGCTGTGGGGACAACAACGGAGGCTGCACGCACCTGTGTCTGCCCAGTGGCCAGAACTACACCTGTGCCTGCCCCACTGGCTTCCGCAAGATCAGCAGCCACGCCTGTGCCCAGAGTAAGTGGGTCTGCAACACCAGCCTCCATGGATTAAAAGAAGACCCCTTTCGGCCTTTGATCAGGTCTTGACAAGTTCCTGCTTTTTGCCCGAAGGATGGACATCCGTCGAATCAGCTTTGACACAGAGGACCTGTCTGATGATGTCATCCCACTGGCTGACGTGCGCAGTGCTGTGGCCCTTGACTGGGACTCCCGGGATGACCACGTGTACTGGACAGATGTCAGCACTGATACCATCAGCAGGGCCAAGTGGGATGGAACAGGACAGGAGGTAGGGCCCAGCGTGGGGAGGTTGAAGGGTGGCAGTTGGTGATACAGCTTTGCTTCCTGCCCAGGTGGTAGTGGATACCAGTTTGGAGAGCCCAGCTGGCCTGGCCATTGATTGGGTCACCAACAAACTGTACTGGACAGATGCAGGTATGCATAGGGGAGCCGTGGCCTGCCTGGCTCTAGAATTAATCTCTGTATCCCTTCTTGATAGGTACAGACCGGATTGAAGTAGCCAACACAGATGGCAGCATGAGAACAGTACTCATCTGGGAGAACCTTGATCGTCCTCGGGACATCGTGGTGGAACCCATGGGCGGGTGAGTGGCTGCCCCTTGGGAATGAGCTCCATTGTAAGACCTGCCTTGCCTTGCCTTTGCCCAGGTACATGTATTGGACTGACTGGGGTGCGAGCCCCAAGATTGAACGAGCTGGCATGGATGCCTCAGGCCGCCAAGTCATTATCTCTTCTAATCTGACCTGGCCTAATGGGTTAGCTATTGATTATGGGTCCCAGCGTCTATACTGGGCTGACGCCGGCATGAAGACAATTGAATTTGCTGGACTGGATGGCAGTAAGAGGAAGGTAAGGGTGGCAGTAAGAGGAAGGTAAGGGTGTTGAAGATGACACAGTGTTGGGGCCCTGGCAGGTGCTGATTGGAAGCCAGCTCCCCCACCCATTTGGGCTGACCCTCTATGGAGAGCGCATCTATTGGACTGACTGGCAGACCAAGAGCATACAGAGCGCTGACCGGCTGACAGGGCTGGACCGGGAGACTCTGCAGGAGAACCTGGAAAACCTAATGGACATCCATGTCTTCCACCGCCGCCGGCCCCCAGGTGAGCAGCCCTTGGCTCGCATTGGCTTCTCCTCCCCATTGAACATCCCCTCCTCTCTACCCAGTGTCTACACCATGTGCTATGGAGAATGGCGGCTGTAGCCACCTGTGTCTTAGGTCCCCAAATCCAAGCGGATTCAGCTGTACCTGCCCCACAGGCATCAACCTGCTGTCTGATGGCAAGACCTGCTCACCAGGTGAGTGAAAGCATCACAGATCTAGATGCAGCAGTGATCCTCTTCCCTCCTCTCCACCTGGCAGGCATGAACAGTTTCCTCATCTTCGCCAGGAGGATAGACATTCGCATGGTCTCCCTGGACATCCCTTATTTTGCTGATGTGGTGGTACCAATCAACATTACCATGAAGAACACCATTGCCATTGGAGTAGACCCCCAGGAAGGTCTGTATGGCCCTCTCTTCCCACCTGGCCTTGGTCTAGGTTGAGCCAAGCTTTCCCTCTCCAGGAAAGGTGTACTGGTCTGACAGCACACTGCACAGGATCAGTCGTGCCAATCTGGATGGCTCACAGCATGAGGACATCATCACCACAGGTGGGCCTTCCTCCTAGCCCAGGGACCACCTGAGGAGCCAGTGTGCTCTTTTGACTTCCCACAGGGCTACAGACCACAGATGGGCTCGCGGTTGATGCCATTGGCCGGAAAGTATACTGGACAGACACGGGAACAAACCGGATTGAAGTGGGCAACCTGGACGGGTCCATGCGGAAAGTGTTGGTGTGGCAGAACCTTGACAGTCCCCGGGCCATCGTACTGTACCATGAGATGGGGTGAGAGCTGGCTGTATCGCACTGGGTAGTGTAGCTAATATAGCTAATATTCTTCCTCACTCAGGTTTATGTACTGGACAGACTGGGGGGAGAATGCCAAGTTAGAGCGGTCCGGAATGGATGGCTCAGACCGCGCGGTGCTCATCAACAACAACCTAGGATGGCCCAATGGACTGACTGTGGACAAGGCCAGCTCCCAACTGCTATGGGCCGATGCCCACACCGAGGTGAGAGCCGTGTCCCTGCTGCTTCCCAGGAGTCACCACCCCCCACCCTCTCCTTCCTCTGCAGCGAATTGAGGCTGCTGACCTGAATGGTGCCAATCGGCATACATTGGTGTCACCGGTGCAGCACCCATATGGCCTCACCCTGCTCGACTCCTATATCTACTGGACTGACTGGCAGACTCGGAGCATCCACCGTGCTGACAAGGGTACTGGCAGCAATGTCATCCTCGTGAGGTCCAACCTGCCAGGCCTCATGGACATGCAGGCTGTGGACCGGGCACAGCCACTAGGTGAGAGTCAGAGGGCTGGGGCTGTGAGTCAGTAGGTGTGAATACTTGTGCTTCTCATCACCAGGTTTTAACAAGTGCGGCTCGAGAAATGGCGGCTGCTCCCACCTCTGCTTGCCTCGGCCTTCTGGCTTCTCCTGTGCCTGCCCCACTGGCATCCAGCTGAAGGGAGATGGGAAGACCTGTGATCCCTCTCCTGAGACCTACCTGCTCTTCTCCAGCCGTGGCTCCATCCGGCGTATCTCACTGGACACCAGTGACCACACCGATGTGCATGTCCCTGTTCCTGAGCTCAACAATGTCATCTCCCTGGACTATGACAGCGTGGATGGAAAGGTCTATTACACAGATGTGTTCCTGGATGTTATCAGGTATGAGCAACACTGAAACCTCCAGAAGACACGGTTGCTCATCCAACACTGGGCTCTCCCCAAGGCGAGCAGACCTGAACGGCAGCAACATGGAGACAGTGATCGGGCGAGGGCTGAAGACCACTGACGGGCTGGCAGTGGACTGGGTGGCCAGGAACCTGTACTGGACAGACACAGGTCGAAATACCATTGAGGCGTCCAGGCTGGATGGTTCCTGCCGCAAAGTACTGATCAACAATAGCCTGGATGAGCCCCGGGCCATTGCTGTTTTCCCCAGGAAGGGGTAAGTTTATGGCCAGCAGAAGAGAGATCCAGGCCTTGATGATGATGGCACTGTTGTGTCTCAGGTACCTCTTCTGGACAGACTGGGGCCACATTGCCAAGATCGAACGGGCAAACTTGGATGGTTCTGAGCGGAAGGTCCTCATCAACACAGACCTGGGTTGGCCCAATGGCCTTACCCTGGACTATGATACCCGCAGGTGGGAGTCTTGCATCAAACAGCCTCCTGGAATGGAGCAGCCACTCTTTTCATTTTCTTCGCAGGATCTACTGGGTGGATGCGCATCTGGACCGGATCGAGAGTGCTGACCTCAATGGGAAACTGCGGCAGGTCTTGGTCAGCCATGTGTCCCACCCCTTTGCCCTCACACAGGTACTGGCTCAGGAGAGAGGTAACTAAACCTCTTTACTGTTTTTGGGCTTCCCCTGTTGAGTAGCAAGACAGGTGGATCTACTGGACAGACTGGCAGACCAAGTCAATCCAGCGTGTTGACAAATACTCAGGCCGGAACAAGGAGACAGTGCTGGCAAATGTGGAAGGACTCATGGATATCATCGTGGTTTCCCCTCAGCGGCAGACAGGTGGGCTCCCGGGTACTGAGCCTGCTTCCTTACCAGATAAGACATTCATCTACTTTGCCTCCAGGGACCAATGCCTGTGGTGTGAACAATGGTGGCTGCACCCACCTCTGCTTTGCCAGAGCCTCGGACTTCGTATGTGCCTGTCCTGACGAACCTGATAGCCGGCCCTGCTCCCTTGGTGAGTTGGACTGTATGGCTGGAGCCACTCGGAGTGGCCCACTCCAATCCTCTTTTTTGTCTAGTGCCTGGCCTGGTACCACCAGCTCCTAGGGCTACTGGCATGAGTGAAAAGAGCCCAGTGCTACCCAACACACCACCTACCACCTTGTATTCTTCAACCACCCGGACCCGCACGTCTCTGGAGGAGGTGGAAGGAAGGTAAATAGGTTCAATGCAGGATCATGGGCCCTAGGCTTCACATCCAGTTTTCTGTGCCCCACAGATGCTCTGAAAGGGATGCCAGGCTGGGCCTCTGTGCACGTTCCAATGACGCTGTTCCTGCTGCTCCAGGTAAGCCCTGAGTACCCCACTGTTCCGGAAAAGCCCCTGCCTAGTGTTTCTCTATTCTTCCTAGGGGAAGGACTTCATATCAGCTACGCCATTGGTGGACTCCTCAGTATTCTGCTGATTTTGGTGGTGATTGCAGCTTTGATGCTGTACAGGTAACTTCAGTCTTGCTACAGGGGCCACATGCCGACTAATTTCTCATCACCTTCCCTCCTAAAGACACAAAAAATCCAAGTTCACTGATCCTGGAATGGGGAACCTCACCTACAGCAACCCCTCCTACCGAACATCCACACAGGAAGTGAAGATTGAAGCAATCCCCAAACCAGCCATGTACAACCAGCTGTGCTATAAGAAAGAGGTAAAAATTGAAATTTATATTCAAGGGTCTTTCCTCTTTCTTCTGTTGTGTGTTTCTTCCTCAGCAGCTCTTTCACCCCTCTGATAGTCTTTCACCTTTTCTCTTCTGATTTCCTCTTGATTTCAGGTACCTGTTGCTGTGTGTTTGTAGAGGGAGTGGACTGACCATATCTGCCCACTCTCCACCCTAGGGAGGGCCTGACCATAACTACACCAAGGAGAAGATCAAGATCGTAGAGGGAATCTGCCTCCTGTCTGGGGATGATGCTGAGTGGGATGACCTCAAGCAACTGCGAAGCTCACGGGGGGGCCTCCTCCGGGATCATGTATGCATGAAGACAGACACGGTGTCCATCCAGGCCAGCTCTGGCTCCCTGGATGACACAGAGACGGAGCAGCTGTTACAGGAAGAGCAGTCTGAGTGTAGCAGCGTCCATACTGCAGCCACTCCAGAAAGACGAGGCTCTCTGCCAGACACGGGCTGGAAACATGAACGCAAGCTCTCCTCAGAGAGCCAGGTCTAAATGCCCACATTCTCTTCCCTGCCTGCCTGTTCCTTCTCCTTTATGGACGTCTAGTCCTTGTGCTCGCTTACACCGCAGGCCCCGCTTCTGTGTGCTTGTCCTCCTCCTCCTCCCACCCCATAACTGTTCCTAAGCCTTCACCGGAGCTGTTTACCACGTGAGTCCATAACTACCTGTGCACAAGAAATGATGGCACATCACGAGAATTTAGACCTGGATTTTACCATGAACCTCACATCTTGTACTCCATCCTGGGCCCCCTGAAACTGCTTATTCGTGATTCCTCACCAGCGTAGAGCTCCACCTCCCCTTTCCCCAGTACCCTCAGTGCCTGCTTCTCAGTGCTGATGCAGCTGATGACCCAGGACTGCGCTCTGCCCCATCACAGCCAGCATGACTGCTTCTCTGAGAGAACTTGCCCATCAGGGGCTGGGACATGGGGGTGTGGGTAAAGACAGGGATGAAGGATAGAGGCTGAGAGAAGAAGGAAGAATCAGCCCAGCAGGTATGGGCATCTGGGAAACCTCCAGCCTCAAGTGTGTTAGTAACATGAAAAAGCTTTGGGGGGTAGTTGGATCTGGGTGTCTGGTCCATTGCTGGCAGTGGACATTATTCTTGCCCTAAGAGACACTGCCTTTTCAGCAGCAGATACTGGTGAGATGGGGGTGGCTCAGGCTGTTCTTCCTCCTCCTAGAATGTCTGGAGCTGTTTCTACATTCAGATAACTGGGTCCCCTATCACAAGGCTACTGGCTAATAGGAATTCCCTCCTGGTGCCACCACTGGCCAGTACCTTTCCTAAGTCTTTGCTCAAATTAACCAGGTTGTGAGCCAGTGGCTTGAGTGAATGTTAGGCCTTGGGGGCTGAGTCTCTGAAAAGTCTAAGAAGCTCTGCCTAGACCAAATATGGTATACCTCCTGACCCCTCTCTCCCTCATGTCCTGGGATTCTGGGGAAGAGACCTAGAAACAAGCTTTCAAAGAAAAACCAGAAGTTGTCATAAATGGTCAGAAAGAACGATCAGGTTGGAGACTTGGGAAACCCAGGGCCTAAAGAGAAGTATCCATGAGGGTCAAACTTCCTGTTGAACTTCCTATGTTCTTTCTCAAGTGCTCAGGGATCTAAGTTAGTGGACAGCAAGCCTGTGGCTACGGGGTGGTGATGTTCCTCTTCCAGCTGTCCCCTCAGCTAAGGGGCTTAGTTTCCATGTGGGATGCCATCACTTGGTTCATGCTCATTCACACAAAGGGCACGTGTCTCAGCCTGGTATCAGGGAAATTGAGACTTATTTTTGCCCTAAAACGTCTCCCTAGCTGTTCTTCGTGGGGTTTTTTTGTTTGTTTTTTTGCCTAATTTGCTTTTTCTGACCAAGCCTTGTGGCACCAGCAATCTCCAAAGTCCTGTGGTGGGAGGGCTGAATAAATAAAAATACAAAGAGGTGGGTAAGGAGTAGGAAGGTAGAGAGCACCACTGATGAGGCCCTCCTAGCCCATGGCAGACCCAGACCTCTTCTCCCCCAGGAATTAGAAGTGGCAGGAGAGAACAACAGGGGCTGGGAATGGAGGGGAGAATTTCTAGGGGAAGTTTCCTGAGTTGAAACTTCTCCTGTGGTTACTGGTATTGAGAAATCAGCTACCAAAGTGAAAAAGGACAAGATCAATTCTTTTCTAGTCAGTTCTAAGACTGCTAGAGAGAGATACCAGGCCCTTAGCCTTGCTCTCAGTAGCGTCAGCCCCAGTTCTGAGCCTCCCCACATTACACTTAACAAGCAGTAAAGGAGTGAGCACTTTGGGTCCTTAGACTCACGTCTGGGGAGGAAGAGCAAGTAGAAAAGTGGCATTTTCTTGATTGGAAAGGGGGAAGGATCTTATTGCACTTGGGCTGTTCAGAATGTAGAAAGGACATATTTGAGGAAGTATCTATTTGAGCACTGATTTACTCTGTAAAAAGCAAAATCTCTCTGTCCTAAACTAATGGAAGCGATTCTCCCATGCTCATGTGTAATGGTTTTAACGTTACTCACTGGAGAGATTGGACTTTCTGGAGTTATTTAACCACTATGTTCAGTATTTTAGGACTTTATGATAATTTAATATAAATTTAGCTTTTCTTAATCACCTTGCCTGGCTTGGAGTCATGACTAATCCTGCACCTGCTCTGTCTGGCAGACCCATGCTGTGGAAAACCTGCTTACAGACATCACTTTTAAGTCCTTTGTGGATGTGGGCACAGTGAAGAGCAATAAAGAGTGTGAGGTTCCTGCTGGAGTTTTCAGCTCATCTGGAGAAGACAGGTCGAG